GATGGAGGCTTGCCCTGTTGCCCAGGCTGGAGTGCAGTGGTGTGATCTCAGCTCACTGCAACCTCTGCCTCCCAGGTTCAAGTGATTCTCCTGCCTCAGCCTCCCGAGTAGTTGGGATTAAAAGTGTGTGCCACCAGGGCCAGCTGATTTTTGTATATTTGGTAGACAAGGGGTTTCACCATGTTGCCCAGGCTGGTCTTGAACTCTTGACCTCAAGTAATCTGTCTGCCTCAGCCTTCCAAAGTGCGGGATTACAGGCGTGAGCCACCGTGCCTGGCCTGATTTTTGAAAAAACTCTTGCAGAAGGAAAAAAATAAAAAAGGAAGACCCTTGTAACCTATTGTAACCTAGCTTTCTGTATGGTACTGTTAACAATTCTGAAATTTTTCTTTGTTGAAATTTGGCGTTATCCGCGATAAGAGTTATCTTAAGAAAACAACACCTAAATCAGAAAGCAATTTTAATTGAAATTGATCTGAACCACAAAAGGTTGTTTTCATTTTCAAAATCTTTTCTTAGCTGTTTTTGTGATTCACCTTTCAATATTTTTGTATTGATGTTGGATATAGATTTTATAGACTAATGTGCTAAAATATGACTTCCTGTTCATAGGCAACACTAACAAATATAGTTAGTCTTTTTTGTCTTATTATCTTTAAATTACAAATATCTGAAGCCCTGTCATAATTGAATGCATCATCCTAAGATTTAAAAACATTATGGTTTTGAACATGATTTGAAAAATGAACACCACACTAGGGGAAGTGAGGCAGGGCTGCAAATAAATGAGGTAGGACAAGCAGAATTCAATTTATGCATTCTTTTCAAGTAGTTATTGATTATAGAAATAAGTAGTAGCCTATGCTTCTCTTTCAGAACTTTGCAGAAAACACCATGAATGAACTCCTTGGCTGGTATGGCTATGATAAGGTTGAATTAAAAGATGGTGAGGATATTGAATTCAGGAGCTACCCTACAGATGGGGAGAGCCGGCAGCACATTTCTGTTCTCAAAGGTAATGACATTTAATGTCCTTTTGTTCATGCAAAGAAGGATTAACTATCTCAACCTGCCAGAATTGAGTTGCTTTGGGACTCAATTGAGTTGCTTTGTTGATTATGCCAATGGTTGATTTAAACATACATCCCCAATAGTGCTTTCCCATAAGCAGAATTCTGCAGAATATAAAAGAACAACATAAAACAAAAATAGACACAGCTTAATCTCCTCCCAGCAATGGGAGAACTAGACAAGGACTAGCGACCTAAGTGCCATGGTCCTGCATACAGATTTAAAGAAAGGGACAATGTTTGCTAACTAGAGTTTCCTGATCACTTTGATAGATCATCATCTGTTGGGGACTGGGGTTTCTGTTAAGTGAAATGTTAGGTTTAGATCTTCAGACTGCTAGAGAGATTCACTGTTAGTTTGGTAATCCTCCTTCCTTTTTTTCAGTGGGAAATCTAAACGGAATTACTATTTTTGTTTTGCTTGACATTTTCATTCTTTCCCTGCCCCCACGCACTTGAATAGGGTAAAAAGAGGAGTAAGAGAGTGGTAGATGATTAGAGCCTATATTACTCTTTAAGAATTTTTTAATCAAAGCCCAGCTAAAGAGTGAAAATTACAGAGCCTTGGCAGAGCTGAATTAACACTGATTCTACCAGTGGGTAACAGTGCCAGATATCTCATGGGGGAAGTCTGTATGAATACTGAATTTATGAACCTAAATTAGGAATGAGAGCTTGCTTGTCAAAGAAAAGAGAAGTATGTGAAGAAGCAGCCCATTCAGGAAACTTTAATAAAATGTGGGTAAAACAAATTATACATCATCACTGGCAATTTGATCAATATTTGCGTTGCATTCAAAATCTATTGGCATAAACTACCTGTTCAAACGTTTTATTTCCAGTCTTTAAGATAGAGCTTTCCCTTCTTATATGCCAAGCAAGGAAATGTAATTGAGCTGCCCTGCAGGCAAGTGGAATTGAATGTACATGACAAATTTTATGTTAAGCTTACTATGAAATTGTACACATCATGCTACAGAGATAGTATCATCAATTTCACTGTAAATGAAAAATGCAAGTCATGAGTTTGTATTCTATAAACTAATAGCTCATATAATACTTGGCCTAGGTAATAATCTTTGCTTCTGGGGAACATACAGCATGCCAGGATATGCTACTAGAACGAAAAAGTTGTTTTCCATGGTTGAGGTTTTTGTTCATTTGTTTTTTTAAGTGATTCACATGCAAGGATACGATGCACAAAGCTCATATCGTTGTAAGTTTTTAAAATTTTTATTTTTGTTATTTGTCACATTGAATATGATTTTTTTCTTTTACAGAAAATTCTTTGCCAAAACCAAAATTACCCGAGGACAGTGTTATTTCACCATACAATATAAGCACAGGCTATTCAGGGCTTGCCACTGGAAATGGACTCAGTGACTCACCTGCAGGGTCAAAGGATCATGGCAGTGTGCCCATTATTGTACCTTTAATTCCACCACCTTTCATAAAGCCACCAGCAGGTAAGTCACTACTGGTGTTTTCAGTGATAACAATATGAACATTTTTCTTATACTTTTATTATAGAAGATGATGTGTCAAATGTACAAATAATGTGTGCCTGGTGCCAGAAAGTGGGAATCAAGCGCTATTCCCTGAGTATGGGAAGTGAGGTGAAAAGCTTCTGCAGCGAGAAGTGCTTTGCGGCCTGCCGACGAGCCTACTTCAAGAGAAATAAGGTAAGAGCACCGGAGAGAGAGGCGGCCCCCCAGTCCCTAAATAGGCCATTATATTTCCCTTCAGGCTAGAGATGAAGATGGACATGCTGAAAATTTTCCCCAGCAGCACTATGCTAAGGAAACTCCAAGGCTTGCCTTCAAGAATAACTGCGAACTACTTGTAAGAATAACATACTTACAACAAGTCTAGAAACCTGTTGTGGTTTTTTATTACTGTGTTGTAGGTATGTGACTGGTGTAAGCACATAAGACACACAAAAGAATACCTGGATTTTGGGGACGGGGAAAGAAGGCTTCAGTTCTGCAGTGCAAAATGTCTCAATCAATACAAAATGGACATTTTCTACAAAGAGACCCAGGCCAATCTTCCAGCTGGGCTGTGCAGCACATTACACCCTCCCATGGAAAATAAAGCAGAAGGCACCGGGGTGCAGCTGCTCACTCCAGACTCTTGGAATATCCCGCTAACAGATGCTCGGAGGAAGGCCCCCTCCCCGGTGGCTACAGCTGGCCAAAGCCAGGGCCCTGGCCCGTCGGCGTCCACCACCGTCTCTCCATCTGACACTGCCAACTGCTCTGTCACTAAAATCCCCACGCCAGTGCCCAAGTCCATCCCCATCAGCGAGACTCCAAATATCCCTCCTGTCTCCGTCCAGCCACCTGCTAGCATCGGGCCTCCCCTTGGCGTCCCGCCTCGGAGCCCTCCCATGGTGATGACCAACCGCGGCCCGGTGCCGCTGCCCATCTTCATGGAGCAGCAGATCATGCAGCAGATCCGCCCGCCCTTCATCCGCGGGCCTCCGCACCATGCCTCCAACCCCAACAGCCCCCTGTCCAACCCCATGCTTCCCGGCATCGGGCCCCCGCCCGGTGGCCCCAGAAACCTGGGCCCCACTTCCAGCCCCATGCACCGGCCCATGCTATCGCCCCACATCCACCCCCCGAGCACCCCCACCATGCCCGGGAACCCCCCAGGCCTGCTGCCCCCGCCGCCTCCGGGCGCCCCGCTGCCGAGTCTTCCCTTCCCGCCAGTGAGCATGATGCCAAATGGCCCGATGCCGGTGCCCCAGATGATGAATTTCGGGCTGCCGTCGCTTGCCCCGCTGGTGCCGCCCCCGACCCTGCTCGTGCCGTACCCCGTGATCGTGCCCCTACCGGTGCCCATCCCCATCCCCATCCCTATCCCTCACGTCAGCGACTCCAAGCCCCCCAACGGGTTCTCCAGCAACGGGGAGAACTTCATTCCGAACGCCCCTGGCGACTCCGCGGCGGCGGGCGGCAAGCCAAGCGGACACTCCCTGTCCCCCCGGGACTCCAAGCAGGGCTCGTCCAAGTCCGCGGACTCGCCCCCCGGCTGCTCGGGCCAGGCCCTGAGCCTGGCGCCCACGCCCGCCGAGCATGGCCGGAGCGAGGTGGTGGACCTGACGCGGCGCGCCGGCAGCCCCCCGGGCCCCCCGGGCGCGGGCGGCCAGCTCGGCTTCCCAGGCGTGCTGCAGGGCCCGCAGGACGGCGTCATCGACCTGACCGTGGGCCACCGAGCCCGGCTGCACAACGTGATCCACCGCGCGCTGCACGCGCACGTCAAGGCGGAGCGCGAGCCGAGCGCCGCGGAGCGCAGGACCTGCGGCGGCTGCAGGGACGGCCACTGCAGCCCGCCCGCCGCCGGCGACCCAGGCCCGGGCGCCCCGGCGGGCCCCGAGGCGGCCGCGGCCTGCAACGTCATCGTGAACGGCACGCGCGGCGCCGCCGCCGAGGGCGCTAAGAGCGCGGAGCCGCCTCCCGAGCAGCCGCCGCCGCCGCCGCCGCCCGCGCCCCCCAAGAAGCTGCTGTCGCCTGAGGAACCGGCGGTGAGCGAGCTAGAGTCGGTCAAGGAGAATAACTGTGCTTCCAACTGCCACCTGGACGGGGAGGCGGCCAAAAAGCTGATGGGCGAGGAGGCCCTGGCGGGGGGCGACAAGTCAGACCCGAACCTTAATAACCCCGCGGACGAGGACCATGCCTATGCTCTGCGGATGCTGCCCAAGACCGGCTGCGTGATCCAGCCTGTGCCAAAACCCGCGGAGAAGGCTGCCATGGCACCGTGCATCATCTCCTCGCCCATGCTCAGCGCCGGGCCTGAGGACCTGGAGCCGCCGCTCAAAAGGAGGTGCCTCCGAATTAGAAATCAGAATAAGTAAAAGGTTTGTATGTCCGCCGGGCGCTCCTCCACACCGACATCTGTGACTGGATATTTATTACTTTCAGATGTACCCATAACCTTCCATCTTCAGCAGGACTGGGACTAGAGTGAAGCAAAGGAAGGGCTTAGGGCAGAGACTTTGAGGAGGCACCCACTCAGGGTCATGCTAGTGCAGCACTGGTCCTGGCTCTGTCTCCAGATCCATATGGCAGCTCCCTAAAGCTGGTCTCCTGGCCCCCTGGACTCGTCCCTGGATGGCCTTCAGCAACTCCCCCTGAAATTTCATGGAAAGTTTTATGTGCCTATGCACAGAGGCATTTTCATGGGAGAAGACGTCCATAGATTTTGGCTCCAGAAAAAGTATGCTCTATATCTCTGAAGGATTATCTTACCTTATTATGGAGCAATATCTGAGTTGAAATTTTTCTTGTTTCTCTGAGGAAGCTGAATTAATGGAAAGTTTCTCTTAAAACTTAGAATATATTGTTTGGCAATTTCTGCTGTGGGCCTAATATTGCAGAATCAAAGTTGGAGCTACATCATGTAGCACTTGCCTCAATAAGATTGCCTTAGTGACACAATGCAAAAGGTTACAGACTTTTCTTCAAGTTACCATTTCCCACAAGGGCCTGTGATGAAAGAAGAAAAGAGAAGCAAGAAAAGAAATAAGCTAGATACTTCCCCAGCACTTGGACCTTCAAAATTTGTACGATACAGGGAGACACTGTTCTTCTGTGGAAAGATCTTCTACTCTGCCACTGAGGCCAAGAAAGCAGAATGGCCAGAGTCAGAGAGGTGGACAGGTCGGTGAACACCAGGGCATTGATGTGGCAGTGTCTGGGAGCGCTGCCAATGCTCCCTAGCTCCCCAGTATGCCTCTTTACTTGGAGAGACTGCACTTGGAAAGAGACGCGTTCGGCCAGCTATTAACCAGCCGTTGCCCAGGAGGGCACTGGAAATCAGTTCCCTGACTGGTTTCCAATGAGTCACTCCCTTGCCAGCCTAAGCTGCTGCCTGTGCACCATGTTCAATCATTTACACCTACCTTCATGCAGACAAGTGCTGCAGAGGGGCAGAGATGTCTGAGGACCAAAATACGCTGCACCGTGGAACACTTACCTCATGTTGTGGAACACTTACCCTCACCCGAACGCCCCGCCTTTTCCAGACTTTCCTGTCTAAGAGATCGTGCCAAAGGGACGGGGGTGGCCATGCTGTTTTCTCTTACCGTGTCCTGCACAACTTATTTTGTATCCTTCCGTTGCCGTTTTAAGTGCATAGCACTTTCTATGTGGATGGATGTTAAGGCAATGCATTCTGCATGTGTAAACTTTTTCTTAGGGCCTCAAAGGGCATAAACGAAATTCATTCAGAGAAAGAAAGAAATTAGCTTTAGAAAATAAACAATTTAGCACTGGCATCGTTTAACAGGGTCCCATTCTCAAGGAAATGGGGTAAATGCCATTTCAGACACCAGCTCTGAATACTAACTGCAGAGAGTTCTTCTCCAGATTTGTGGATTTCCACAGCACAGAAAAAAAAAATAGGGTGGGGTCAGGATTGGGAACATGAGACCATCAACAGGGAGGGGAAGTACACACACATGCACAAAACTTATTTCAAGGGTCATCGAAAAGATTCTAGTGAAAAATGACTGGAGCAAAAGAAAATGACAATAACAAAAACTTGGAATTATTCTCTAATGCTTTAAAATAGTCCCAAGTGTACTACATAGTTTAAAATTGGAAATCAGTCAAGTTACCTAACTCTGCCACTCCTTGGACTGAATTAATGATCATAAGCAAAAAATGCTTGTGCAATTGTACTGTGTGGTCCAGATGTACAGCCCTGAGTAGAGAGATGGGGGCAGAGCAGACCTGGCTTTCCAGGTAGCCAAGGGGTCAGGGCTGGGGCAAATCAAAGCTTCCAGTGCTCCCAGCCTCATTCCCATCCAGATATTTGGCTGCACCAGCACTAGTTGTCTCATCATTTTCCCCTCTGAACCTCTGGTTTGTTGTCTGTCTTTGATATAGTAAGCTGTGTTTTGTTTTGGGTAAAAAGGGAAGTAAGAATGTGACTGATAGTATTTAAAGAACAAAAGGGAGAAACGCTTCATGAATTCATTTGATATGGAACATTGACCTAACATCCAAAAAAATACAACTAAAAAGTAGATCTTTCCCTCATTTGCATGGCTTATTTCCCCAGATATGTTTTTGGTATTGAAAATGAATGGTATTCCCATACAACATGTGTCTCAATTTGTAATGATATCCTCCTTGCAGCTGGCTTAGTTCTGCAAGTGTTTCTAAAATGTTACTGTCTTAAATTTGAACCAACCTACAATAACAAATTATCTAGAAGCAAAGTGGCTAAACGGCATTTGGAGAGAGAAGGGGAAACCCTATATTTCATCCTTCAACTCTTGTTTTAGAAATTCAGACTGTAACGTGATCTTTTTCTAAAGAAATCTACACACACACACTTTAAAAACTGTGCAGCTTGGGTGTTGTGGGAGCAAGAATGATCAGGTTTAAGTTTCTCTGCAAAGCTCTGCATCCCATCAACAAGCTCTTTTGATATTTTAAACCCGTATTTAGAGTAATTTCAAGATATTTGGAGCACATGTGGTTACATGTAAAACTTTGTCCTTATAATGTGTTAGATGCTCATACTTTAAATATTTATAAGCTTTTATTTATTTATTTATTTTTATTTTTTTCTGAGATGGAGTTTCACTCTGTTGCCCGGCTGGAGTGCAGTGACGCGATCTCGGCCCACTATAACCTCTGCCTTCTGGGTTCAAGCAATTCTCCTGCCTCAGCCTCCCAAGTAGCTGGGATTACAGGCGCGCACCACCATGTCCAGCTAATTTTTTTTTGTATTTTTAGTAGAGATGGGGTTTCACCCTGTTGGCTAGGATGGTCTCCATCTCTTGACCTCATCATCCACCTGTCTAGGCCTCCCAAAGTGCTGGGATTACAGGTATGAGCCACCATGCCCAGCCTTTATAAGCCATTTTTAAGTAATTTACCCAAAAGCTTTCTCCCACTAGAATACTATAATTGAGTAGTATCTGAGCATCATTATAGAAGATACAAGATGAAGTTGCTGCAGCATGCATTCACATTCTTCTTGCTTTTCTGGTTTTAATTCAAATGTCATTTTTAGTAGAATCAGCTTATTTTATTATTTTTTAAATGTATTAAAAAATCATAAACAAGATTGGTTGTCTGTGATTTAAAACAAAGAAATTC